GAGTAGCTGGGAATACAGGCGCCCGCCACTACGCCCAGCTAACTTTTTTGCATTTTTAGTACAGAGTGGATTTCACCTGGTTAGCCAAGATGGTCTTGATCTACTGACCTCGTGATCCGCCCGCCTCGGCCTCCCAAAGTGCTGGGATTACAGGCATGAGCCACCGCGCCCAGCCTGATAGAGCATCTTTCGGCGTGATGTGTTCTGAGTTCCAAAGCTGAGGAAGAGACTCAAATCTTCAAGAGCTCTTCTAACTTTGAGATTCTCTGATGGTTTCAGGGCTATGGGAGGAAGAGCTTGTGGTCCGTGTCTGCTCCCGGGATTTCTGTTTCTTGGTTTGTGTCTCTGCTGCAAGTCCAAGGAGCTGGGGCAATACCTTGAGTCTGGGTTCTTCGTCCCCAGGGACCTGGGGGAGCCCCAGCAATGCTCAGGGAAAGGGGAGAGCAAAGTGTGGGGTTGGTTCTCTCTAGTGGTCAGTGTTGGAACTGCATCCAGCTGACTCAGGCTGACCCAGGAGTCCTCAGCAGAAGTGGAATTCAGGACTGAATCGTGCTCACAACCCCCACAATCTATTGGCTGTGCTTGGCCCCTTTTCCCAACACACACATTCTGTCTGGTGGGTGGAGGTTAAACATGCGGGGAGGAGGAAAGGGATAGGATAGAGAATGGGATGTGGTCGGTAGGGGGTCTCAAGGACTGGCTATCCTGACATCCTTCGCCGCGTGCAGGTTGGCCACCATGGCCTGCGGCCAGAGGGCACCCACGTGACCCTTAAAGAGAGGACAAGTTGGGTGGTATCTCTGGCTGACACTCTGTGCACAACCCTCACAACACTGGTGACGGTGGGAAGGGAAAGATGACAAGCCAGGGGGCATGATCCCAGCATGTGTGGGAGGAGCTTCTAAATTATCCATTAGCACAAGCCCGTCAGTGGCCCCATGCATAAATGTACACAGAAACAGGTGGGGTCAACAGTGGGAGAGAAGGGGCCAGGGTATAAAAAGGGCCCACAAGAGACCAGCTCAAGGATCCCAAGGCCCAACTCCCCGAACCACTCAGGGTCCTGTGGACAGCTCACCTAGCTGCAATGGCTACAGGTAAGCGCCCCTAAAATCCCTTTGGGCACAATGCTCCCTCTGTTGCCCTCTGGTTTCTCCCCAGGCTCCCGGACGTCCCTGCTCCTGGCTTTTGGCCTGCTCTGCCTGCCCTGGCTTCAAGAGGGCAGTGCCTTCCCAACCATTCCCTTATCCAGGCTTTTTGACAACGCTATGCTCCGCGCCCATCGTCTGCACCAGCTGGCCTTTGACACCTACCAGGAGTTTGTAAGCTCTTGGGGAATGGGTGCGCATCAGGGGCGTAGACCTTGGTGGGCGGTCCTTCTCCTAGGAAGAAGCCTATATCCCAAAGGAACAGAAGTATTCATTCCTGCAGAACCCCCAGACCTCCCTCTGTTTCTCAGAGTCTATTCCGACACCCTCCAACAGGGAGGAAACACAACAGAAATCCGTGAGTGGATGCCTTCTCCCCAGGCGGGGATGCAGCACAGCCAATGCCCGTCCTTCCCCTGCAGAACCTAGAGCTGCTCCGCATCTCCCTGCTGCTCATCCAGTCGTGGCTGGAGCCCGTGCAGTTCCTCAGGAGTGTCTTCGCCAACAGCCTGGTGTACGGCGCCTCTGACAGCAACGTCTATGACCTCCTAAAGGACCTAGAGGAAGGCATCCAAACGCTGATGGGGGTGAGGGTGGCGCCAGGGGTCCCCAATCCTGGTTGGCCTCTCCTTCTCTTCCTTCACTTTGCAGAGGCTGGAAGATGGCAGCCCCCGGACTGGGCAGATCTTCAAGCAGACCTACAGCAAGTTCGACACAAACTCACACAACGATGACGCACTACTCAAGAACTACGGGCTGCTCTACTGCTTCAGGAAGGACATGGACAAGGTCGAGACATTCCTGCGCATCGTGCAGTGCCGCTCTGTGGAGGGCAGCTGTGGCTTCTAGCTGCCCGGGTGGCATCCCTGTGACCCCTCCCCAGTGCCTCTCCTGGCCCTGGAAGTTGCCACTCCAGTGCCCACCAGCCTTGTCCTAATAAAATTAAGTTGCATCATTTTGTCTGACTAGGTGTCCTTCTATAATATT